ACCTGAATAACCAAAAGTAACCATTCATTAAAACCTTCTGTGGGGTCCTACTATTGATCATGGCTAATCAGTCCTGAATACTCCAAATATTTATTACGCCATCCCCCCGCCGCCCCTTTGTTTAAAACCAAGCCACGGAATTTATGGGAAACTAGGGTAACAACTCTATCTCTAAGTGAACTTAAGACAACCAGATTCCCTAGCAGTGGCAAGCGAGCGGCGCGCCTGCTTTTCTCCACTCCGAGGCGGGAAAAGCAGAGCTCCCGGAGTCGCGATGTTCCTTAGAGTGGGAACGACACGTAGCTCAAGCCAGTGCCCCACAGGAACCGGGTGGCAGTTGACCAGGTGCTCCCCCGGGGACTTGGGGCCCGGAAGCCTTGCCTACAGAGGAGAATAAAAAGCGCGATCCCACCTGCACACATACAAACACACTATCGCCCGCGACAAGCCAAGACAGAAGCACAACACGTGTTTCTGTCGCGTGGGGGAGACGTGAAAGGCTGGGGGCGTGGAGGACTGTAGCAAAACCTTCTCTACCCCCGGCCCACTGACCCTACCCTTCTGCCCCCGTCTCTCCAGATCGGCTGGAGTTCGAGTCCTCAGATCGGGAATTCACGCGCGGGAAAAGCGCAAAAGAGAGCGAAGCCTGCTGACGAACGGGACAAACGAAAACCCCACAAACTTACCTTACTGGCAAGTCGCCGCCGCTCGCTGTCCGGCCCTGAACTATACGGGCAGGCCTCCGAGACTGCTAGACGCCAGAGGGGCGGGTCCGGACCTGCTCGAGCCGGAAAGAATCGGCCTCCTTAGTGGGCAGGTTCCCGCTGAAGTGAAGCTAACCGAGACTGAGGCTTAAAAGGGGTCGACCTGGTTAACTAGAAAGGGCGACCAGTGACCCTGACCTGGACGCGCTCGGATTGGTCGATTCCAGTGCAGTCTCAGATGAGACTCTTCTATGATTGGCCAGAAAAGTCAAGCGGGAACCCGGAGGTTGGCAGGTGGGGGGCGGGAACAAAACAAAGTTGTTACCCTAGCAACGGAGAGACGCCACGCTCTGCACAGTCTATTTTCGGAGCCTAGCCAGAGACGGGAAAACTGACCAAGGTGAGGAAACTCGAACCTCAAGACGGGGAAAGAGCCACTGTACCCTTCTGTTTTATATGTGCAGGCACGATTTATCCTGGCCTAGCATGCCTTGGTTAGGAAATGTTTTGGGGGATATCACACTTCAGACTGAAAAAAAAATGGCCCCAGTACTTACTACGTGAATAATGTCCTTTGTGCGACAACTTGAACGCTGTGGTCTGAGGGTTCCAGTGTTGCTTGGTTAGATAAGCTGAGGAGTGAGAAGTAATCAGACCTTCACTTGGTGGGCCCGAGTGTACTGTGCAGAGACTACTTGTACCTACAAGACCTGCTACTCGCCAAGGGCTGATTGGGAGAGTAAGTATTACATGTCGTTTGACTGTAACTATAAATACCTCTTTCTGATTATCTTTTTCTTCAGATAATGGAATCTGAAAATATGGATTCTGAAAATATGAAGACAGAAAATATGGAATCTCAAAATGTAGACTTTGAGAGTGTTTCTTCAGTTACAGCTCTGGAAGCCCTCTCTAAGCTACTTAATCCTGAAGAAGAGGATGATTCTGACTATGGACAGGTGGTCATATACTTAACAGTTGAATTAGTTTTTACAGAATATTGAACTTTTTCTCCTCCCTCAGACAAATGGTTTATCTACTATTGGAGCCATGGGTCCTGGGAATATTGGACCACCCCAAATAGAAGAGCTCAAAGGTAAGTTATTTAACAAAGCAATATAGATCAATGAGCTTCAGCTTTATCTTCCCTTTCTTCACAGTCATCCCTGAAACCAGCGAGGAAAATAATGAGGACATCTGGAATTCAGAAGAGATTCCAGAAGGAGCAGAATATGATGATATGTGGGATGTTAGAGAAATCCCAGAGTAAGTCAAATGAAGCCAGGAATGTCTTTAGGCTGAGTCCCTATAATCATTGATTTTTTTTCAGGTATGAGATTATATTCAGACAGCAGGTGGGAACTGAAGATATATTTTTAGGGTTGTCAAAAAAGGACTCCTCAACAGGTTGTTGCAGTGAACTAGTGGTAAGCCTCTCCTCCCCTTCTTCATTTTCTATATCACTATTTTTCTTCTCATTTTCTCTTTCAGGCTAAAATTAAATTGCCAAATACAAACCCTTCTGATATTCAAATTGATATCCAGGAAACAATCCTTGACCTTCGTACTCCTCAGAAGTGAGTAAAACTTAGAACTGGAATAGTGTATTAGCTAAGGTTTTATTTTGTTGTTTTTTTTTAGGAAGCTGTTGATAACTCTTCCTGAGCTGGTGGAATGTACCAGTGCCAAAGCATTCTATATCCCAGAGACTGAAACTCTTGAAATCACTATGACTATGAAAAGAGAGTTAGATATTGCTAATTTCTTCTGAAACTGCATGAAAAAGATAAAAAGTAGTAAAATGGCATTGGTAACAATTAAAAAACTTTGAAAAAAATGATTGTTTTCTATATTCTCTTTATTATTCTGACATATTTTTGAAAGGGACAAAATTCAGTTCTAGTGATATTGTGACCATTTACAGTAATTTCTATTACTCTGTTAGGAAATATGTTTCCTTGGCCAGGTGCAATGGCTCATGCCTGTAATCCCAACACTTTGGGAGGCCGAAGCAGGCGGATCACTTGAGGTCAGGAGTTTGAGACCAGCCTGGTCAACATGGCGAAACCCTGTCTCTACTAAAAATACGAAAATTAGCCTGGCGTGGTGGCAGGTGCCTGTAATCCCAGCTACTCTGTCTCAAAAAACAAACAAAAAAAGGAAATATGTTTTCTTATGTAAATAAACTATTCTATTTTTATAGTGATAGCTGAGTAGAATCTTTACAGGTTAAAAAATTAGAATATTTCATGGTCAATTACATAATTGAAATATGATCATGAAATGGTTGGTCCACTTACTTCAGTAGTCTGAAAAACTTATGCTAATTATTTACATTTACACTGTGATACAATCAGTTGCATAGCAATTGGTCATTATTATTACCAGAGAATTTTATTTGGTTGCTTTTTCATTGATTTGAGCAAATGATTTACAGTGTTCTCTGTTTAGGCTCTCACTGTTGTTCTGGAATATACAGGTAATAAATAGTTTGATGTACCATACTATCAACATATTTACTTGAGTAAGGAACACTTTTGTGCGTACAGTATTATTTGGCTTCTTCAGTTGTGCTTTTAATGCTTGGATATAGTTAGGTTAAAAACATTTTTTATATGCACTAATAATTATTAGCATTGCCTTTTTGGGTACTGTATTTATATGTAGTCAATTGAAATCCTTGACTTTAAAATAAATTTAAAGTGTGGCACATTTACAAATCCTGTTTGCTCTCATTTCCTATCTTTCTTCT